GTATTCCCAGTGCCCAGTAAGGTGTTTTACAAGGAGGCAATATTTATTGAATGAATTAATGACGTTTCTGCTTTTCTCATTTTTAGTCGGTTAAATGTAATTTACTTTTTTAAAGCAACTGATGTGAAGAGCCAAAGTACGCCACCAAATTGGTAGGTTTTTAAAAGTTGAACTTTACTGCCAACATACTTCAAAAGAGAACGAGGGGGAAAGGCTCGGAGCCAAGGCCTGAGTTCTAGTCCTGACCCTGCCATGAACTGGCTGTGAGCCCTCACGTAAATTTTTTTAACTTCTCTGGGCCAGAGTTCTTATCTGTCAAAAGGGAAGAGTAGGGCTATAATCTTCACGATTCCGTGCACAGGTAGGGTTTTTGACATTAACTTGATGTGAGCCGGCTTCCTAACTCCTCACACCCTTCCTCCAGTCCCCTCTGCAACGGCCGACTTGGTGAGAGAGGTAACCACCGGGCCCTCTGGGTTCCCTATCCGCTTCCTAGGGGGGCCGACTCGACACCTAGGTGCAAGGTGGATCCCACGGGCCAGAACCGCCATCTTTCCCCATTGGCCTGACCCCAACCGCCACCCGCGGGCACTGGATGACGCGGACCTTACCTCTCCTCACAGTCTTTGCATTTCACCTGCAACGGGACTAGTTGGTGGAACAGCACTTGGCTCATGTTGGCTCGCTGCCTCGGCTGGTGTGCAGAAAAGCCCAACAGGCCCGGCCCTCGGGATTAGCCTGAGAGGTCCGGGTCCTGATAAAGTTTGAGTTTGGCGCTCGGCTTCTGCGGAGGAGGCGGGGAGGGAGAAACGAGGGGAAGGCGTAAGAGACTTGGCCCTCGCCAGCCACCATCGGATTCTTCCGGTTCTGCGGAGGATAAAGGGAAGACGGTTGTGGTAGTTCCGGGTATTAACCTGTGTGGCGCGGGGGCTGAGGCAGCCATGTTTGTTAAGGGAAGGAGACCCGAAGGAAGCTTCTAACTTTTCTTCTGGTTGCCGGATGCTGGACACCGGAAGCGAGCCCTAGAATTATGGCGACCTCCGCGACGTCGCCGCACGCGCCTGGTTTTCCAGCTGAGGGTAGATGCGGTTACTATGTGGAAAAGAAGAAACGGTTCTGCAGGATGGTGGTGGCCGCAGGGAAAAGATTTTGTGGTGAACACGCTGGAGCCGCGGAGGTGTGGTATCGCCCTACTCTCTCAAGAGTCGGTATTTAAATAAATGTATCTCTTAATTTATTAGGAAGAAGATGCTCGGAAAAGAATCCTGTGTCCTTTAGATCCAAAACAGTAAGTGTGGATCAGATACGGGTTTTTTTTTGCTCATTTGAAATAATTTTCTCTTTAAATTTAGCACAGTATATGAAGATCAACTAGCAAAGCATTTGAAAAAATGTAACTCAAGAGAGAAACCAAAACCTGTAAGTGTTTGATCAGTAAAATTGAATGGTGAAACAGTTCTTTTATGGTTTTGTTTTTGTTAAGGATTTCTATATTCAAGATATTAATGCAGGCTTAAGAGATGAAACAGAAATACCTGAACAATTAGTAAGTACATTGACTTAATATTTAATTTTAAAGCTACATTATTTAGTTTTATTTTTGTATATAGGTTCCAATTTCTTCTCTATCTGAAGAGCAGTTGGAAAAGTTAATTAAGAAATTGAGAAAAGCAAGTGAAGGTAAGACTGCCTAAAGTTGCAAGTTCAATTATTGCTTAAGCTGTTGTGCTTATATTTGGCACAGGCTTGAATTCTACACTTAAAGATCATATTATGTCCCATCCAGCATTACACGATGCACTTAATGACCCTAAAAATGGCGATTCTGCAACCAAGCACCTGAAACAGCAGGTATGTTTAGGCTATAGTAACTACTAAACATGTAGTTTATAAAATAATCTTGTGAAGTTTGCAGGCTTCTATTTTAGGTAACATTGAAAATTTAAAGTTACTTGGTCCAAGAAGATGCTTTGTTGAGTTTGGAGCGGGAAAGGGAAAATTATCTCATTGGGTTGATATTGCCTTAAAAGATGCTGAAAAAGTTCACTTCATCCTAGTGGAAAAGGTGACCACAAGATTCAAGGTAAGTGAAACCATTGCTCTGTGTTAGTAACCGTGATTATTACAATAATGTTCTGTTTGTGCAGGTGGATGGAAAACACAGAAAGAAAAATTCAGTGTTTGAAAGACTTCAAATTGATATTCAACACTTGTGTTTGAGTAAGTTGTGTAACTTTCCATTGGTCTACAAACACTAGACAGTTAATTCTCATTTCCATTTCAGACAAGATTCCTGTGCTAAGAGAAGAAAAACTACCTGTGGTAGGAATTGGAAAGCATCTGTGTGGTATGGCAACAGGTACGTAAACATACTGATAATGTTTACATTAAAATAACTTAATTCTTTTTTTTTTTTCTTCGAGACGGAGTCTCGCTCTGTCGCCCAGACTGGAGTGCAGTGGCGCAATCTCGGCTCACTGCAACCTCCGCCTCCCGGCTTCAAGCGATTCTCCTGCCTCAGCCTCCCGAATTGCTGGGACTACAGACTCGTGCCACCACGCCCGGCTAATTTTTGTATTTTTAGTAGAGACGGGATTTCACCGTGTTAGCCAGGAAGGTCTCCATCTCCTGACCTCGTGATCTGCCCACCTCAGCCGGCGTGAGCTACTGCGCCTGGCCTGAAATAACTTAATTCTTTTAATAATTTATCTGGTTATTCACATTTCTGAAAATCACTTACTTAAGTCAAATATGAATAAAACAATGACTAAATGTATTTTGTCAGAAAATAATAGTTTATGAAATAATAGATTAGCTATCACTTTCTGCAAATAATGGGTTTCTAATGTTTGTTGACTTAAATTCATATATTGAATTAAATTTACTAGTGAAATATCAGATCATTTAATAGTCATTTGTGATATCTTAGGGTAATAAAATTTTAAAATATGTATATGTTTTTGATTGAACAGACACAACATGACAATCTAATGATTAAGAAGATATGGGTCCTACATTTTGGGTCTTTCCAGTATTGTCAACAGTGTAGGAGTTTTCGATGGGAAATAGCCATAGTCATCAAAAATCCATTTATTTAGTTTTAAAATATACTAAAATATTTTCATTGTAATGTGGAGTACATCTGCCTCTTAAGTTTGTGTATATTAATAATTGTATCCTCAGTGCTTTGCACATGAAAGGCATTCAGTAAATGTTTGTTAAATAAATGAATAAATACAGTAAGGCTACTCAGTGAGGCCTGCTTTCCAGATTCTGTTCTGACGCCCTCTTTTCAACTCTTCAGTTCATCACTATTTGCTATGAGCCTCTTCAAGACAAGCATCTTGACCTAGCATCAACCTAAACAGATTTGTCTGCCCTTCCTCCCTCCCTTCCTTCCTTCCTTCATTTTTCCTTTCTTAAACTAGAATGTAAGTGTAGGTGAATAAAGTTTTCCCATACAAGTCATTTCCTCAGCTAAGGTAGGAAAAGTGAGAGACAATTCAGGTAGTTGGGTAAAAGTTCTTCAAATTGTAGATCTTAAGCTTCAGATAGCTTTATTGGGAAGTAGGCTTTATGCAGAATAAATCATTAAAGAAATTGAGAAGATAGAAGAGCAAATTTGAATGAAGTTGATAATTCATGATAGTATTATTACAAATATAAAGCTGAGTAGGTTTTTGCTGTTTTTATTGTTGAGTTTTTAAAAACAGTACTGCTTAATAAATGTAAAAAGTATTTATTTTTAAAGATGATGTGGTTTGGGGGGGCCACATAATTGTGTTTGCAGATCTTGCATTACGATGTTTGGTTGAAACCTATGCTGCCAGTTTTGAGGAAAGGAATGAAGAACCTTTAGCCAAACGCATAAAGAATGATAAAACAGAAAAAGAAATTTACACTTTGGCCAAGGAAGGAAATGAAAAAAATGTCCCAGAGAAGTGGAACCCTGTGGCTGGCATTGTTATTGCACTCTGTTGTCACCACAGGTGTGATTGGAGACATTATGTGGGCAAAGAATATTTCAGGGCTCTAGGCCTTGGAGCAGTGGAATTCCATTATTTCCAGCGAATGAGTAGTTGGGCAACTTGTGGGATGCGGAAAACATCTTTGGAAACCTCAAATAGTACCACAAAGAGGCAAGATAATCAGAATGATGATAGTGAAGAGCATGATGATGGAGGATACAGAATCACAGATGATGGCGCTGATTGTTTGCCTGGGTAAGAGACTACTTTTGTAATGCATGATACTAAAGGAGAAATATTATATTGTACTGTACTTTAGATGACTATTATCAACAATTCATGAAAATGTATTTTATAATCTAATTTTAGAATAAGCTAAAATATACACATCTTTTATTGTGGTCATAAATATAATGTGTCTTGGAAGCATGGGACAAAGTACTTAGTACATTATGGGTTAGTTAACAGTCTCTCAATAAATAGTGACAAAAATAATTTTTTATAAACTTTTGCAAAATTTTAACAATGTTTTGTGTGTGTTTATTCAATTTAGGCTTCTTAGTGTTGAAGAAAAGAAGAAAATAGGGCATCTTTGTAAATTGCTGATTGACCAAGGTCGAATCCAGTATTTGCAGCAGAAGGGATTCAGTCCTGCTTTGCAGTACTATACAGACCCTCTGGTGTCTTTGGAAAATGTTTTGTTAACTGCTTTACCAAATCATTCTTCATCACCAGAAACAACTGCTTAATGGAAAAGAAATTTGAGCATCATCTGTCTTCCACCAAAAAAAATTTTTTAATTATATTTTTATATCAAAAAAATATATACTTTAAATAGCAAATAATATGAACTTTAAAAAATGCTGTGGCCTCATTAAACTTTGGTAATAGCTTTTCTTTTTACTTCAGAAATCCAAACATTAGAGAATTCACCAAAGTAATCCTCTTTAGAAGGGCATCTTGAATTATATTATCCATCCGTATTTATGGAGATTGGTAAAGTAGTTGAACCGTTGACTTGGTGATCTGAAACATACATAACATGTCAACACATAATTAGCGTATTTCTGTTTGTATTAATTTTGGAAATTTATCTTCCTTTGATTTTATTTAATATTTTTTATTTCTTAAGTTCAAGAGGTAGTGATTGATTGTAACAAGGGCCAATCTGAGAATTTGACTTATATGTGGACATTTTTCCCTACAGATCTGGAAAGCACAATTGTGATTTTCTCAAATGCAGACAATTCAGAGATATTCACAATTAATAAACACAATTAATTAATGAAGTCACCTTCAAATTTCCAGAGCCATACATGTATATATTGTCAGAATCTGTCCATGACAAACACAAAACTGAAGAGCTGTTTTCAAAGAAAAAAGATTATTTCACTTAATTATTTTGTTGGATAATTGTCTAGTTAGAACTTCCAAAAAGATACTTACAAACATAATTCACAAATTTGAAATAATTTCTGAAGTTGATTAGCTATCTCATATCTTTTATCAGGTCATTTTTTATATATGTAGGCACAAACAATAAGTATGTTCTCTTCTGTTTGGGAAAATAATTTGGAATAAAATAGAAATTAGATAATGAAACCAAAAACCTTCTCAAATTTAGGCCTTATTTAACTCATGACTGGTTTCTATGCACAAGAAAATACTAAACCAAATATATGGTAGGACTGTTATTCTCTTCTGCATCTTATCCCTATTTTGTTTCTGCCTTTATTTGTAAAAATTGTCTTAATTGATGGTACATTTGCCAAGACAAAGGTTCAGAATTACTAATTTTAGATATTATGATATTCTGAAATAACTATTTTTATCCTGTAGTTCTATGATTATATGATTTGTAAATAAGAAGCCTAACCAATTTAAAATTCCTGACTTTAGTCTCATATATCTTGTCAGACTGTCTCGGTTCAAATTCCAAACCTACCATCTTCAGTTGTGCGACCTTGGGCATGCTACCTAATCTCTTTGTGCCTCAATTTCCTCCTTTTAAAATGGGGATGATGATGATAACAATAATACCTACCTCACAAGGTTGTTGTGAGCATCAAATGAGATAACACAAGTAAAATGCATAGAACAGTTCCAAGCACAGAGTAATTCAATAAATATTAACTAGTAATAGTAGTGGTAGTAACTCGTGAATCTTTTTAATAACATAATAGGCTTTGATTTTATTATCTCTTTAAGTTGTTAACTTTTTTCCCTTGTTATAAGTTTTATGTCAAGTAAGGTAGTTTGTTTAAGTTAGTTACCCATGTCCCCAATCAAGGGAACCTAAATGAAGATATATCATTAAATAATTAACCTTTTTTTATTGTGTCAAGCAATACTAATTTGTGTCATAAAATTTGTTTTGCATCATTCAACAATTTATGCCCAGAAATAAACAATATTCTACAACAGGCATAATCTCATTTATGTTTGATAAAATATACA